GTAGATTTAATCCGGTTGCCACAGGGGACGGCATGCAGAGAAGGCCACATACCTGCTCATTTGTGATGCTGTTTGCAGTCGTCTTAGGAAGGAAAAGCAGGCCGGAGGGGTGTGGCCCGTTCCTGAGATGGGGCCGAATCTAAGGTTGGCGACCAGGTAGAGAAGCTGGCCCAGCCACACCCGGCTGCCCAAGGAGGGAAGGAGCCTGCCTGTGCCTAGGAGAAGCCTCGTTCCTGAATCTGCTGCTTTCCCCAAGTTGGTTTTTAGGGCAGCAGGTGCCCCCGCAAGTCAGAAATCCTGCCTGGATTATATTTCGTCTTTCTCTCTGAGGCATAGACTTAAAGATAGGAAACTTAACAGCTAGGGATAAAACAAAAAAACATAGCATATTGCTGGGCGCTGTGGTTCACGCCTGTAATCCTGACACTTTGGGAGGCCCAGGCGGTGGATCACCTGAGGTGAGGAGTTTGAGACCAGCCTGGCCAACGTGGTGAAACCCCGTCTCTACTAAAAATACAAAAATTAGCTGGGTGTGGCGGTGCACACCTGTAATCCTAGCTCCTTGGGAGGCTGAGGGATGAGAATCACTTGAACCCAGGAGGCGGAGGTTGCAGTGACTCGAGATCCTGCCACTGCACTCCAGCCTGGGCGACAGAGTGAGACTCTGTCTCAACAAAACAAAACAAACCACCATTCTGTGGTTCCAATGACCTGTGCCTTGTCAGAGGGGTCACACAGCCTTGAAAGGTAACAGTTCTAGGCTCCTGTGTGCACTGGAAATACGTAACTCGCAGGTTCTGGGAAAGGGATTTCTCGGAACTTAAACCGGGAAGTGATTTGAAAACTTCCAGTATCACTCCCTTTATCCTCTCAGAAAAGTATTTTTTTAAGCCACTGAATGAATCACCCTTGAGTTGCACAAGAAGGAAACATTGCATAGAATGAAAAATGACAGCAAACTGCTGAGGTCACTTCCCCAGGCCCACTGAATGAGAATATCAGTTCCTGTGCTGGAGAGAAAGGCAGTCAGAGGAGAAAATGAGGTCCAGCTCGTCCCTGGCTCTCTCTCTCTCTCAGGTCCTGATGTCTTTTCCAAGTCTGGAGAGCAGCGATGCTGCCTGTGCCCTGCGCAGAAAACCGTGTTCCGGCTGCAGCTAACCACCGCAGGCTCAATGTCTCTGGGTGTATCTCAGAGATAAGCAGGTGGTGGTGTTCCTTGCTTATCCCACAAGGGCCTGACCCCACTCTTTCTCTTTCCTGGACACAGGAGGCATACACGGAATACCTGAGGAGCATCCACTATATCTCCCAGGTGTTACTAGAAGAAGTGGAAACCACTAAAGGTACGGCTCAGCCAGCCGGGCGCGGTGGCTCAGACTGTGACCAGCCTTCTTGTCCCTCCCCCAGAAGCTGGGGAAACTGTGCCCCCCGACACCTCCAAGATGCTGAAGCTAGCACAGCAGTGTCTGGAGAGGGCCCAGTCGACGGCCGCCAAGCTTGGTGGGTCTCCTGCAGTAGGCGGCTCTCCTGGGCCGCTTGACCCCTGGTTACCCATGGCTTGCAGGGAAAACACGCCTGAAGCCAACCATGCCTGCAGCTGCTCCCATTCCCCAGCCTGCCGGCCGACACCGCCGTGTATACTCCGATGAAGGAGGAAAGCTCTCTCCTTTTCTGCCACCCGAGATCTTCCAGAAGCTTCAGGGGGCAGAGTCACAAAGCTGTAAGAAGTAAGATGGACAAGATGGGAGGTGGGATGAGCGGGGTCTAGACAGCAGCTTGTCACATTTCCAGAGAGCTGACGCCACTGGAGGAGGCCTCCCTGCAGAATCAGAAGCTGAAGGCTGCGTATGAGGCCCGAATGGCGCGGCTAGACCCCAGCCAGGCCATGCAGAAGACATCCCTGGTGAGTGGGGGCTAGGGAGGGCCTGGGGGTGCGGAGTCGGCCTTACTCCCTCCTCCCCCCCCAGACCCTCTCTCTACAGCGGCAGATGATGGAGAACCTAGTGATTGCCAAAGCCCGGGAGGAGACAGCAGCCTTTCTGACCGCCCTGGTGGTCCCCGATCCCACGCTCGGCCCCTTGACTCTGCACCCAGCTCCAGAGAAAGATGGAGGAGCGCCGGCTGCGGCTCCAGGAGGCCGCCAACAGGTGGGACTCCTGCCCGCCCCTGGGGCCGCTGCCCCCGGCACCCACCGCGTGCCTTTCTCCCCAGGAGGTTTTGCAGCCAAGTCGCCCTGACCCCGGAGGAACGGGAGCAGCGGGCCCTTTACGCCGCCATCCTGGAGTACGAACAGGACCATGTGCGTCCCCCACGGGCCCAGGCTTTGTAGGACGTGCTTTCCTTCAAGGCCCCCTGTCCCGTAGGACTGGCCGAAGCACTGGAAGGCCAAGCTCAAGAGGAATCCGGGGGACCTGTCACTCGTGACCAGCCTGGTCTCACACCTGCTCAGGTAGCTGGGCCTTCAGGCCCCACAGAGCCCCTTGGCCGCGTTCTCACGTCCTCTTCTCCCGCAGCCTCCCCGACCACCCGATCGCGCAGCTCCTGAGGCGGCTGCAGTGCTCCGTGTACAGCGCCCTGTATCCCGCCGTGAGCAGAGCAGCCGCGCCAGCCCCAGGCTGCTGCCCCCCGACCCCCAACCCCGGAAGCCGACGGCTGCGGCCCTCGCAGAGCCTCCATTGCATGCTGTCCCCGCCCGAGCCCAGCGCAGCCCCGCGGCCCCAGGACAGTCCCCCCACGCCCCCACTCCAACCCGGCCCCGTGGGGTCTCCCTCACCCCTGGGGGACACCGCATCTGGATTGCCAGACAAGGACAGCTCGTTCGAGGACCTGGAGCAGTTCCTGGGGACGTCTGAGCGGCAGGGCCGGGGCCGTGGGGTACAGCCGGAGCCCCAGCTGCAGCAGCTGAAGACCGCGGTGGAGGAGATCCACAATGCCGTAGGTGAGGCCAGGCCCTCCCTGGGAGAGCCGCCGGCCCCGTGGCTTAGAGCCACTTGACCCAGCAGGGGAGGAGCCTCTGTGGACGTCCCCGGCTCTGTTCCTAGCAGACAGGCTGCTCTCGCTGACCCTTCTGGCCTTCGAAGGCCTAAACACAGCTGCCTCCAAGGACCGCTGCCTGGCCTGCATTGAGGAACCCTTTTTCTCCCCGCTGTGGCCTCTGCTGCTGGCCCTGTACAGGTATGGACCCAGCTGTACAACCACCTGCGTGGGGGCAGCTTAGCCTGGCCTCTCTCTGCCCCAGGAGCGTGCACCGAGCCCGGGAGGCTGCCCTGAGCAGGAGCATGGAGCTCTACAGGAATGCACCCCCCACCGCCATTGGCATCCCCACCAAGCTCCTCCCCCAGAACCCTGAGGCCAAGGGGGCCACTGGCTACCCCTACTGCGCGGCGGCCCAGGAGCTCGGACTGCTGGTCCTGGAGAGCTGCCCCCAGAAGAAGCTGGAGTGCATAGGTCAGCAGGTTCGAGAGTCAGGGGGAGGGACATAACTGCCCCTGAAACCCTGTCTGGGGCGCAGTGCGGACCCTGCGGATCATCTGTGTCTGTGCGGAAGACTACTGCCCCACCCCAGAGGCCACACCCCAGGCCGGGCCCCCGCCCATCGCTGCAGCTGCCATGTGAGTCCCAGGAGGGCGAGGTGTGGCCAGGGCCCAACCCAAGGCCGCTATGCCCTCCCGACAGTGGTGCCGATGACCTGCTGCCCATCCTGTCCTTCGTGGTGCTGAGGAGCGGCCTCCCTCAGCTGGTGTCGGAGTGCGCGGCCCTGGAGGAGTTCATCCACGAGGGGTAGACCCTGGCGGGTCAGGGTGGGGGTCTCTGATGACACCGGCTGCCCCTGCCATCCATGCAGGTACCTGATCGGAGAGGAGGGCTACTGCCTCACATCACTGCAGAGTGCCCTGAGCTACGTGGAGCTGCTGCCCCGGGGAGGCCTGGCCAAGTAGTACAGCTAGAGCCCAGGGTCCCTGCAGGGCCTGGCCTCGCCTCCCAGGGCTGTCTCTCCTACACCTGGAGCCATGGGATCTACTGAGGACCATCCTGGAGCCTCACGCTGCTCTGCACATGGTGGGGGCTTGTCCACTGTGGTGTGCTCTCCAGCTCTTCACCTTCCTCACCTCACATCTGACCCTGGAGCTTGGGGTTGGCACCTCTGCCCCGACAGAATGGGGCTGAATCAGCTCCAGGAGGAACCAGGCCCTGCTCTCCTGTGTAGGCCTCAGAGAGGCCAAGAAGGGAAGCTTTGGGCTTCGGTGGGTGCAGGCTCAGCGATGAACATCTGGCTGGGGCAGCTCCTGGGGAGCATCAGGGAAGAGGGGGCCATGAGCCGGCCAGCAGTGGAGACGGCAGTCCAGTTTCTCTCCCCTCTGACCCCTAGAAGGGGAGTTGTAGCCCCATGAACTAGTTTCTTGTCTGGGTCAGGAACAAGGGCCGGCTGGGGCCTGGGGTGCAGCTGGTGTCAGGGTATGCTGTTTGCTGATGGGCAGGGACACCCCTGCAGGGTCTCGGGCTCTGAGCCCAGGACATTCCCTGCCCCTTACTCACCTTGGCTGTGGGCTGTGAACATTCCGGGACCCTGGGCATCTTATCTAGGTCCGTGCAGCCCAAGGGTCAGCCCTCTTGACTGTCACATGCTGCCCCCACCCAGCCTAAAATAAAGAGCTCACTGCTGTGCTTCGCCGTGTGGCTCCCTCAATCCCCACCCC